TTCAATGTACACAAACTTTGTTTCATGCACAAACTTACTTAAAATATTGTATAAAATTACCTTCAGACTATGTGTATAAGGTGTATATGGAACATAAATTAATTTCATATTCAGACTTGGGTTCCATCCCCAAGATATCTCATTATGTTTATGCGAATATTCCATAATCCGGAAAAATCCCAAATCTAAAAACCGTCTGGTCCCAGGCTTTTCAGGTTAGGAATACGCACCCTGTAGTAACTTGCCCAAGGTCACATAGCTACTAGCTGGTCGAGACAGGACCACATCTGCCTGTCTTCAAGCTCGGGACTCTTAAACCACCACTCCTTTCCGTTTGTATAAATTCTATTTGTGCCCGGAGTGGTGGCTCACGCCTGTAATCCCAGCACTTTGGGAGGCCAAGGCGGGTGGATCATTTGAGGTCAGGAGTTCCATACCAGCCCGACCAACATGGTGAAACCCCATCTCTACTAAAAATACAAACAAATTAGACCGGTATGGTGGTGCGTGCCTGTAATCCCAGCTACTTGGGAGGCTGAGGCAGGAGAATCGCTTGAACCCGGGAGGCGGAGGTTGCAGTGAGCCGATATCGCGCCACTGCACTTCAACCTGGGTGACACAGCGAGGCTCCGTCTCAAAAAATAAATAAATAAATAAATTATATTTGTTTACGTTGTTACAGAATAAATTTGCGTCATAATTTGCATGATTGATTTAATGTAGTTTTGGCGTTCTCATCACACAAGGACCACCAGCTCGTGACACTGGGAGGAGAGAACGTCCTCAAGGTCCGGAAACTCAAGGACGTGCTGATTCGGGAGCTTTCAAAAACTATTTTTGGAAAACCCAGATCCCGGTCTTCAGCCAGCGTCGCCTGCAGTGGCTAGCACTACCCACAAGGGAGAAGCCGACGCTGCAGGGCTTTGCCAAATGCGCCTCTCTTCCTCGTCTTCATCTCTGTGGTTAGCCTGGGAAAAGAGCCCGCCTCCTGGCCCATAAGGCCCTCGGCCGGAAGCTCCGCTTTCTCTTCCTGCTCTCCATCATGGCGGTGAGTAGCTGGGACCTGGATTTGCTTTCCTTAGTGTATTGACTGCTGCTCTTCCCTGTTGCAGCAGGATCAAGGTGAAAAGGAGAACCCCATGCGGGAACTTCGCATCCGCAAACTCTGTCTCAACATCTGTGTTGGGGAGAGTGGAGACAGACTGACGCGAGCAGCCAAGGTGTTGGAGCAGCTCACAGGGCAGACCCCTGTGTTTTCCAAAGGTGAGTAGTCACAAGGACATACAGGGTTTGCCGCATCTGACTCCTTGTTACCCACTTCCTGCAGCTAGATACACTGTCAGATCCTTTGGCATCCGGAGAAATGAAAAGATTGCTGTCCACTGCACAGTTCGAGGGGCCAAGGCAGAAGAAATCTTGGAGAAGGGTCTAAAGGTGAGCCTAATCCCCTAATGGAGTGATATTGAAAGGAATGTTATTGCTGCATTTTTCTCCACAGGTGCGGGAGTATGAGTTAAGAAAAAACAACTTCTCAGATACTGGAAACTTTGGTTTTGGGATCCAGGAACACATCGATCTGGGTATCAAATATGACCCAAGCATTGGTATCTACGGCCTGGACTTCTATGTGGTATGAATATTTAATCTTTTCCCGCTCCTGGTGGCTAGGTGACTGTTGGTTATTCCTGGGACAGGTGCTGGGTAGGCCAGGTTTCAGCATCGCAGACAAGAAGCGCAGGACAGGCTGCATTGGGGCCAAACACAGAATCAGCAAAGAGGAGGCCATGCGCTGGTTCCAGCAGAAGGTAAAGCTGATTTATCTCAAGTGAAGTGGTGGGTTCTGAAAAAATTAAATCTCTTCTCTTTCAGTATGATGGGATCATCCTTCCTGGCAAATAAATTCCCGTTTCTATCCAAAAGAGCAATAAAAAGTTTTCAGTGAAATGTGCAATTCTGTTGTGTGTTCTGTGAAAGGATCCTGGCCATATTCAAGTCCTTGGACCTCAAGCCACTTAAAGCTTCGATGGGAGTAGCTGGTAACAACCCCGTCATCCTCTGATTGGATGCCAGTATTTCCTGGCAGATCCAAGTCCAAGCTTCATAGCATTCATTGCCTGTGCTTGCCACACCTTGGTTGATGTGCTGTGGTGCAGTAGCCCCATTTGGAGGGGAGGGTTTGGTTGATGTTGGGGTTTGAATTTAGAGCCTTGGTTAAGCAGGGTGCAGTGCTCCTGTGTTCCAGGAGGCCCCCTGCTATTCAGTGATTCTGTTCTGTACTAGAAATTTTATCAGCATTGATGCGTCATGAAGGAATGACAGGCTTTGGTGTGATGGTTGAGATTAAATTTAGACTTAACTGTTCAGGCTCAGGTTTCTTTTACAATGAGAGTATA